TCCAAAACCACCCTTCCTATTTACGAAGGTGGTCTCCTGTCTTAGGTGACAAGAAAATGTACCTTCTTGCCCTCGTATCTACATGCTCACCTATACCCTCACCCGACTTTTCCCTCCTCCTCACCCCATCAAAGGCAATAATGCACCTGTTTTTATTCATCTGGGCCTTTGGTCTTCCCCTTCATATTTCCCGAGACCTCGCTTTCTTCTTTCTCTTGTATTTTTTATTTTTCTATCTCTTATGTGTCCTTCTCTAAAAGTTATAAACATGCACAAAATCTTTCCATCTCAAAATATAATACCCTTTACCTGGTGTCCCCTGCAGGCCATCTTCTTTATTTATTTACTTTTGCGCCAGCGTCTTCCTCTGAAGCCCAGGCTGGGTGCGTAGCGCGATCATGGCTCACTGCAGCCTCGGACTCCCGGGCTCAAGCGATCCTCCTGCTTGGAGGATCAGATTTTTTATCCTTGCAGAAGTGATAATATGGCTTCTTCCTCATCTCCTAAACACCAGTCATCTGACATACACTGCAGATCTAAAATGGGCCTACGTGTTCTGCCCTTCCTTGCCTACCTGTTGAGCTTGCACCGCTTCTGTGAGTCTCCCCCCACCCACAAGAGATCCTTCTTCCTTCGCGCTCCACTAACCCGACATAAATGTTTATCATATAAAGTTTTCCGTTGCACTCTTGTGTTTATGTCTCCTGGCTTCTTCACCAAGCTGTGTGACAGCTGGGCCCTGTCGCCTCCTTCCTCGTATATGCAGCGACTATCGCAGAGCCGCTTAATCTTTGTTGAAGGCAGCTGCGGTTCAGCCCTGAGGGCCACGGGACGGACGCCACTCATTCAGCCCTACCGGGGGCGCTGTGGCAGCCGGCATTGGTTGCCGTGCCCTCCGCTTGTCTCGCTCAGCTCTCGAGCCACACGCCCTGGGCTCCGCCCACTCCCTGACAACATCCCTCCTGCCCATTGGGCGAGCATGGACGGGGCTGTCCAATGGAGCGAGGCGTTGGTGCGAGGAGGCGCCGCCATCTTGGGGCTGCTGGGACTCGCGTCGGTTGGCGACTCCCGGACGTAGGTAGTTTGTTGGGCCGGGTTCTGAGGCCTTGCTTCTCTTTACTTTTCCACTCTAGGCCACGATGCCGCAGTACCAGACCTGGGAGGAGTTCAGCCGCGCTGCCGAGAAGCTTTACCTCGCTGACCCTATGAAGGTAAATCGCTGGCGGGGCCGCTGCTTTGGGCCTCACTGTTTCTAAATATGTATTTTTGTTTCAGGCACGTGTGGTTCTCAAATATAGGCATTCTGATGGGAACTTGTGTGTTAAAGTAACAGATGATTTAGTTGTAAGTATACATTTTTATTTGTTACATACTTTTTGGTTGGTTGATTGCTTTTTTTTTTTTTTAGAGACAGTGTCTTGCTCTATTGCTCAGGCTGCAGTGCAGTGGCATGATCATAGCTCACTGCATCCTCGACCTCCTGGGCTCAAGCGGTCCTCTTGCTTCAGCCTCCTGAATAGCAGAGACTACAGGTGTGCACCACCACACTCAGCTAATTTTTAAATAGTTAATATGTACTTCTAAAATTTCTGACAGTGTTTGGTGTATAAAACAGACCAAGCTCAAGATGTAAAGAAGATTGAGAAATTCCACAGTCAACTAATGCGACTTATGGTAGCCAAGGAAGCCCGCAATGTTACCATGGAAACTGAGTGAATGGTTTGAAATGAAGACTTTGTCGTGTACTTAGGAAGTAAATATCTTTTGAATTAGAGAAAGTGTTGGGACAGAAAGTACTTTATGTAACTAAGTGGGCTGTTCAGAAGCTTAGAGGTCATTTTTTGTAATTTTCTTTTTAATTACTTTAGAGAGCTAGGGATGCAAATGTTTTCAGTTAGAAAGCCTTTATTTACTTTTGGAAATTGAACAAGAAATGCATCTGTCTTAGAAACTGGAGATTATTTGATGTTAGGTAAAACATGTAATTGTTTCTCTGGCAAATTTGTATCAGTAATTTGAAAATGAGATATTAGGAAAAACCAATTCTTCTTAAATTTAGTTCATCTTTCTTTAAAAGAACATTAAATGTAACCATTTTGTCAGATCCATGTATTTTGGAGCATAAAATGTATGCTGTTGTGACCAATAAATATAAAATATGGTAATTGGAATTAACTCCACACCATAGTATGCATTGTTATACATACTGTGTACCTAATTATGTATAGCAGTGTAGTCTCAATTATATCTGAAAGTAATTGTGACTAACAAGTATGCTTTGCCTTATTTCCACATTTAAACTACCTGTTAATATAAGGGATTTGTAGTATCAGCTTGTTGAGCAATGACTTTGAATCTAGTTTTCAGTGATCAGAAGCAGCAGTTATTTGAGTGTATGAATGGAATGATGATCACTGTGCTATAATGTACTGAAACCACCATATTACAGAAATATTTACTACATATTTTCCATCTGTAGTTTCTCAGAAGGGCTATGGATTAGTTTGAACTGTCAAATCCTTGCATACTTCTGTGACACCCCTGCCCATTTTCTGTCTTTAATTAACCAAGGTGTTAGGTGTGACTGTCACAACTGTTATGTTTTCCAGTAAACTAGAAGTACGATATTTGATAATTATATTTGTATTTCACCACCTAAATGTAATGTTGATTCCTCAAGAATGAAATGAAGGCACTACATTGAAATATGTTTTGTATAAATTTGTCATGTTGAACAGCATTTTAGCATGGTAAGTTCCCTTAGCTATATGAATTTTGGCATGTTTCAGAGAGATCAGTAAATAAAATATTAGATAAAATATATATTGTTTGTGTTGAAGTTTTTAACTTTTC